GGTCCAGACTCCTTCGTGGGACAAGTAAAGCTCTTGATGATCTGGTCCTTGAGTAATGTGGGGGCCACTTGTACAGAGCCCCTCACACTGTTCAAAGTCGGCAGCTGAAGAGCTGAGCAGTAGCTGTCTGTGGAGTTCAGCTGCCACTCCCTACACGCCTGCCCTCTGCAGGGGATGGAGTCCCGTTTCCCCACTTCCCCACCTGCGCCCAGCAGTGCAGGTGAAGGCCTGGCTGCGGAGAGTGGCTGGGAAACGCTGCGCTTTGGGGTCAGGAATGCCAGCTCCACTACTCACCGCCTGTGTCACCCTGGGAAAACAGCTCTGGCCCCAGGTTCTCCATAAGTAAAACGGGGGCAGTCATCCCTCCCCTCCTCAACGACATATGTCAGAATCAGAAGCCACAAATCATTCTCTGCCACCCAGCACGCTGCCTTGGTCTCCTAGACCACTTTCCCCAACAATGGGAAAGGCGCCAGGCCCAGAACAAGGCCGAGACCGGATGAGGCCAGCGAAGCGCCCAGGGACAAACCTTCGGGCAGCGCCCACTCTCGAGTTCAGGCAAGTGCAGGGTCCCTCCGAGAGAGAGCGTCTCCAGAGAACGCGGCTGGCGCCTGGCTGAACCCGTAGCCTGAAGACCCGCCGGAGCCGCCCGCCCCACGATGGGCCCGCCCCTCCGGGATTGGCGCCCTGCTAGTGGCCATTGCCTGTGACGTCACAGGATCGCGCCCGCTTTTCTCTCGGGTGATCCGGCCGAGTGGCCCTGGGTTAGCAGCTGCTGCATTTCCCCGGCTGGCTGCGGTCACTGGTGGCAGTGCTCAGGCGCCCGCCGCCCTTGACCTTCGGCCCCGCGAGCTCTAACCCTACAGCGCAGGAAGATCGGCCGCCGCGGCCAGGTAGGACGAGCCTGGCTGGGTCTAGGCCAGAAGGGTGTCCGTGGCGCCGGTCTCCCGCGGAGCGCAGAACTAGTACCGGATCCCCAGCCGCTTCTGACCACACAGACGGGGCGGACCTGTGTGAGCACTCACTAACTGTCGGGGCTGGAGCTGGGCATATGGGGAAACTGGGGGACCGGCACGGGTTCCAGGCGAGTGGACGGTGGGATGGAATCCGACGTGCACACCCATGTCTCAGGCTTTGTTTGATGGAGGCTACTGTTTCCACCTCATGTCGCCGCCCCTTTGCTTATGGACTCTTGCAGAGTTGGATTGAGCTCGGGCTGTGTGATATAGTGGTTGTTGCAGAAGCCCCAGGGCCACTTTCTGACTAGTACCTTGGGCACCTGACATCATCCCTTTGAGTCTCAGTGTCCTCTTCTTTAAAGTGAGGGCGCTCTACCTGAGGAGATTGCTGTAAGGTTGGAATGAACCTGCATGTGTGTGTCATGTGGGAAGGGAACAGTCAGTGGGGCCTGGGGTTCTCTTGGAGAGCTGGTAACCAGCCTCGTCCCTGAGGCAACAGCCAGAGGGCGCCTGTAGTTTCCCCACGCATGTCTGTTAGCAGTTACGGCCTCTGGAGGATCTCCTGTGGGAGGTCCCTACTTCTCACTACAATCTTTAGAGACTTTGGAGGATTTCCTATGGAAGGTCCCCACTTCTCACCACAACATTCTGGGTTAAAATGGCCTTGGTAGGGGGATGGGGGCTGAAGCTGGATTTTTTTGCTTGCATTACAAGCTTCTGAACCAAGGACTTCATGTCACCTGGACTTGGATTCACATCCCAGCTCCTTCCTCTCCTAGCTCTAGGACTGTGTAACCTTGGGCAAATCTCTTAACCTCTTTAAGCCTTAATTGTTTCATCTGTAAAATGAGGCTAACAGTACCTACCTTCCACAATTGTCGAGAATTAAATCAGACATTGTAGGTAGAGCACTTAATAGTTGGCATTCAGCGGCAGCAGTTACTGTTATGTTAGCATGTGGAGTGTCTGAGTGTGTGCACATTGGCTCGAACAGCCTTTTGACAGTGGCACAGTTGGTGCTTGTGTAAGACAGCAGGGCAGAGAAGTCAAAGCCCTCGGTTTTCTAGTCAAACTGGTGGGCCACAACAGTGGTGACCTAAGTCTAATGAATCTTCAACTGAACAAGGCAGATTGAATCTCCAGGTGAGGACCAAGAGTCTGGGGATCAGCTGCCTCCACATTTTTGGGCATAGAAGGCTGTACAATACCGCCTTTGTTGTAAGAGCAAGGAACCATTCAGGGAAGGCACCATGTGGTAAGGAATAGAGGCCAGACGTGGATTAAGAACAAAACAAGAGAATAGTGTTTGTCTTTAAGTGGAGCCTTGGACTCAAAACAGGATCTGAGCCCTGAGGATTTTTTTTTTTTTAATTGAGATGGAGTCTTCGTCTGTCACCCAGGCTGGAGTGCAGTGGCGCGATCTCAGCTCACTGCAACCTCCTTCCCCTGGGTTCAAGCGATTCTCGTGTCTCAGCCTCCCTAGTAGCTGGGATTACAGGTGGCTGCCACCACACTCGGCGAGTTTTTTGTATTTTTAGTGGAAACGGGGTTTCACCACGTTGGCCAGGCTGGTCTTGAACTCCTGACCTCAAGTGATCCACCCACCTCGGCCTCCCAAATTGTTAGGGATATCACGCATGAGCCACTACAACTGGCCCTTGTGGGAAGGCACAGCCATGTCTCCTGAAGTTAACAAGCACTAAGCTTTCCCAAGTAGTGAAATGTCAAGCCCCTGCTTCTGTCACTTATTTGTTCATTCAGCAGAAAGTCACTGAGAGCCTTCTGTGCACCAGGCACAGTGCTGGGCAGTGAAAGAGACAGACATGTGCCCTGGACCCAGGGAGATGACAAGTGATGGCTGTCAGGCCCAGACCCTGTTGTTTGTCTGCAGCCTCTTCCCTCAGGCAACTTGTTCTCTATCAGGAGAAACGAAATAATTATTATCTGGAGAGGCAGGTGGGGGCGCTGCTCCTAGAAGACTGGGACAGCCTGGTAGAGGTTCTAGCTTGATCATGTGAGCAGTGGAAACCATTTTAAGTAGGAGGTTAACAGGACCAAAATAGCATTTAAAAAATTGTTTATGGCCACTGTGAAGCCAGTTTCACCAGCGTCACTTGCCCATGCTGGGCTGCCACCCAGCTAATTCCTGGTCCTGCTCATTTAGCCCAGCTCAGCTCACATCACTTCCTCCAGAAACTAGAGAAGGGTAGAGCCCCTGACCATCTTCACAGCATTAGTCCTGATAGCTGAATCTTACGTCAGTTGTTAACATCTGTGACCTGTGCAGGGAGAATGGCAGGGCTGAGTTTCACCTACATTGTTTCCCCAATACCTACAGCAGAGCCAAGCACAGTGGGAACTTTCAGAAAGCACTGGTTGAAGGAACGCTGGAATCCCTGGGACTTACTGCGTAGCATGTAGTAGTTGCTCCTCTAGAAAAGTTTCACCTTATGAAGTATAGCAGGTAAAATACAAGCCTGGACCACTTCCCGTGTGCTGTCTCCTGGATCCTGCATTTTTCTCTGCAGGCTCTGATGCTGGTGTCTGGTAGAAGAAGGTTACTCACAGTTCTGCTGCAGGCTCAGAAGTGGCCCTTTCAACCCTCCAGAGACATGAGACTAGTGCAGTTCCGGGCACCCCACCTGGTGGGGCCTCACTTGGGCCTGGAGACAGGGAATGGTGGAGGGGTTATCAACCTCAATGCCTTTGACCCCACACTCCCGAAGACGATGACGCAGTTCCTAGAGCAGGGAGAGGCCACCCTCTCAGTGGCAAGAAGGTAAGTAAGTGGGCAGCATCGCCCTGAAGCAGCCAGACCCTCTCACCTGCTCTGGTCTCTACAGAGCCCTGGCTGCCCAGTTGCCAGTCCTACCACGGTCGGAGGTAACCTTCCTGGCTCCAGTCACACGACCAGATAAGGTGGTGTGTGTGGGCATGAATTATGTGGACCACTGCAAAGAACAGAACGTGCCCGTGCCCAAGGAGCCCATCATCTTCAGCAAGTTTGCCAGCTCCATCGTGGGGCCCTATGATGAGGTGGTCCTCCCACCACAGAGCCAGGTCAGTGTCTCCCCACTGCCCTCCCTAGTCACCTGCAGCTCACTGTTCCTCTCCCACCCTACAGGAGGTAGATTGGGAAGTGGAGCTGGCCGTGGTCATTGGAAAGAAAGGCAAGCACATCAAGGTGAGGTGGAAAGGGTGGGCTCCCAGTCCAGACTCCTGTATGGCCAAATCCCCTGCCCCCATAGGCCACAGATGCTATGGCCCACGTGGCCGGCTTCACTGTGGCTCATGACGTGAGTGCTCGTGACTGGCAAATGAGACGTAATGGGAAACAATGGCTGCTGGGAAAAACCTTCGACACCTTCTGCCCTCTGGGCCCTGCCTTGGTGACCAAGGACAGTGTAGCAGGTAGGTCCCTGGTCCCTGCCCCCTTATACCTAGATAACTCCAAGGTACCATCTTTGCATTTCAGATCCACACAACTTAAAGATCTGCTGCCGAGTGAATGGGGAAGTGGTCCAGAGCGGCAACACCAACCAGATGGTATTCAAGACAGAGGACCTGATAGCCTGGGTCTCCCAGTGAGTGACAGGGGCTGTCCTGCCAGCCCCGCTGGTCTCACCGGGTCCTTCTGCTTTGATCCAGGTTTGTTACCTTTTACCCAGGGGATGTCATCCTAACTGGGACCCCCCCAGGTGTCGGTGTATTCAGGAAACCTCCTGTCTTTCTCAAGGTAGGTTAGCGAAAAGCAAAGAGCAAGGGCCCAAGATGGTGACACTGGCTCCTCTCACCCCTAGGTCTCTGAAGGTCCAGATAGCACTGATGGCAAGCTTTGGGTCTGCACACTCTGGAAAGAAGAGAGAAGTGAAGGCTCTAGGTAGGGAGGACAGGGAGACACTGGGCACAGGCCTTCCTAGAGTTGGGTTGTCACTGTCCGGCAGGGGGCAGCAGCCACCAGCAAACACCACTGCCTGCAGGAGCCTGGGCTGACTGGTTGGGACTCACCAAAGATCCCTTCTTCCTGGGCGGTGGCCTGCAGGAACTGGAACAGCTGTTGGAGAGGAGAAGAAAAAGAAGACATCAAAAAGAAAATCTAGTGCTGGGTGGATATAGAGTATGAAGATGTGGAGCTGGGAAAACAGAGGATGTGGTGGGATGGGGAAGGAAAGGTTGTGGAAGGCCTGCACCCCGTCTCAGTTCCTCCACTGCTTCGTCCCAGATTCTGTTTTTGTTTTCCTGAATCAGACTTAGTCTCCCTCCATTCTCCCGTCCCCTGTGTGCCCCCATCCTGGTCCTGCCTCACTGGACAGCCTCTCCGCGGCCTTCCTCCTCCCTGCTCCAGAATTCTACTTGGTGCCCCCCAACCCCACTCGACTCATTGTCCACCTGGCCTCTGAGGCCAGGCACCCTCATTCCCCTCTCCCACCCACCCCACCCAAGGAAGCCCAGCACAGACCATCTCATCTCACTCCACCATCACTTCTTTGCCAAATGCATTTCCAAACACCCTCATGAGCTTTGCTGATCTCTTTGCCATCTCTCCCTGCCCCACTCCGATGGCTCCTCCTGCCTGGTGAAGACTGCCCTGGGTATCCCAGAACTGAACCTGCAGCAGCCAGCACAGCTGACCTTGGGGCGATAAGCAGCCAGGGAAAGGCTTTCTTAAAAAAAAACAAAAAACAAAACCAATAACTCAGTAAGCAGATTAAACAAAGGTAGAGACGGAGCCCTCCACCCCTCTCACACACTCATCCTCACACCCAGCTATACCACACCCCACAAATGTTGCTTATGTTTCCTTGGTCATTCTGTCCATCCTCCTGTCTGTCCAAAGCCAAGGACACTGCTCTACTCTAAATTTTTTGTCCCGAAGCCCCCAAATACTGCAACCCTGACCCAATGCACGAAGCCACCCCAAAATACAGCAGAGGACACCAGGACTTTCATTTTCCCTCAGTATGGCCCATCCTTTGGGTATGCCAACTCCATGTCCACCAAGCACTGCATGTAGGACAGGGCACAGTTTGGAGGCCTTGGTCCAGCCACTGCCCCAGACCCACCTTGGCTCTCTCCTCACTAACACCCGAGAAGCCCAGACTTCCCAGTGTTTAGCAACAGATTAAACTCTAAGCCAACAACAACAGAACAGGGTGGAGTGAGTGGAAAGCAAATGAAATGTTAAAAAAAAAAAAAAAGCAATACTTGCATTCTCATTAGTAGGAACATGTGAGATGAAGCATGTTATGTTATTAGGCATTCTCTTGATTCGGTAAACACAAGCTGAATAAATTTATAAATATCAGCATTAAGCGAGATTTAACGGGGAGCTGTTTATCTTCTGCCTGTCAGGCAGGCGGCAACACTCTCCATGTATCACTCGCCAGCCGTGCAGTCCTCACTCTCTTGCCCAGGTAAGCTGGGGAAGAGCCTGCTGCCGCCCAGCTCTGGTTGTGGAAGGGCTGGCACCAAGGAGCTGCGAGCTTACCTCAACTCATCTCACCTCACCATGCCGGCTGCGAGGCGGCCCGTGCAGTCCGTGCGCAGGAGGTCACACTCCCATGCTGCATCCCAGCCCCTCCAGAAGCAGAGCATGACCTGGGTGACTTTGAGGATGCTATTTAACCTCTCTAAGCTAAAGCTCCTCGACTGCAGCATCAACAGATCAGTGCCGACCTGTTAAGGCCGTCGAGAGCATCAAATGCTACTGTTCAGCAGGTGCCTGACACATAGTAGGTCCACAAGCAAATGATTTTCCTGCTTGCATCATTTCTAGCACAGAGCTGGAGGAAATGGCGAGGTGCAGGTGGCCGCTGGGCCCTGCTGTTCTACATGGGAGCAAGACAGCTGCTAGGTGAAGGGGAATGACCAGGCAGCCACAGGGAGGACATGTGGCCTCAGGAAGCCTGGGTGTGTATCCTGGTTCTGCTAGGAACACGTGTGGGGCTTTGTGTGGGTGACTCTCTGGCTCCCCAAGCCTCCCTTTCCTACTGTTATATCCTTAAAGTGCCTCTGAGGCCAAAGCCTTTGTGGCAATTGTCAAATGAGTCCATATGCAGTGAGTACCGTGTTGAGGGAGGACAAGGTCACCAAGAGCTGAGAATGTTTCTCCGACTGATGAGACCTAGATATTGGGTACATGGAGGTCCCCGGTCCCTTTGTGATTCCTGCAGCCTGTTGCCTCCTTGCCTGGACCCCGCCTCAGCTCAGAAAGCCAATTCCCTAGATTCCAAAGGCCTTCCCAGACCAATTAGCATGTCCTGCAGCTGTCAGCTCCCTGTGCCTAGCCTGGACCTCAGCTCATGTCTAGCACCCAGTCTCCCAACCCCACACATATTCACAAATAAAAGAAAATAACAAATGACATGAATTCTTCACTCCTGGTCTGGCTTGCTGTGTGTAAACTGCT